CCAGGCTGGGCTCTGGGCCTGGGTTGGGGCCCCCACACTGGGCCCCTCGGCCCCCCACCCTCAGCCCCCTCTGGCTTCCCCATTGGCAGTAGAGAGGGAGGGAACTTCATAAGTCACAGAGAGGGGCTGAAGAATACAGAGAGTCAGACAGATGGAGATGGGAGAGGCATAGGGAGATGGGAGAGACATAGGGAGATGGCAGAGAAAGGGAGAGACGGGGAGATGGGGAGAGACAGAGAGAGATGGGAAGATGGGGAGAGACCACAGGGAGGCAGATGAGAAGAAAGAAACAGGGATGGGGCCAGACACAGAGAAAGGAAACTTCTTTAGTTTCCATCTTCAGTTATAAATGATGAAAGAGACAACTGATGACAGAGACAAAGTTACAAGAGGGAGAAAGAGACAGGGGGAAGACGAGGGGGAGGGGAGACACATCTGGGGGAGAGGAGGAAGAATTGGGGTGCCAGAGAGAGCAAGGAGGGAGAGGAGGCCGATGGGGGAGGAGAGAGTAATGTTCAGCCCAGTGAGGGGGTGTCCCTTTCCCCCACTGCAAGGTTTTGGGGAAGAAGCCAGAGGCCTGAGGCCAAGACTGAGGCTTTGAGCGGAAAGAAGGAGGGGGCGAGTTATTCACGAAACGCCCGCCTTGCCCTGAGTTTCCAGAAGGTGATGTGGAGTTTCCATCCCTCAGCCTGTCTGCAGACAGGGGTACCCGGGGAGGACAGCTGGCCCAGAGGAGTTGCGAGACTAAAGTGAATGATTGCCACAGTCATTCCCTCCGGTGGCTTCTCCCCAAGTACTTGGCGCCAGAGCGCCCAACATTGTGCATACATGGTCGCTCCTAATTCGTGGGCCCGGGGGACATTATCAGCCTTACTTTGGGATATTTTAGGAGCCTCGGAATGCAGAAAGTGGTTTTAGCCCAGCTGGAGGAAATGGGCCGAAGCGGGATTCGAACCGGCGGATTCGTTTCTCTGCAGCCCGGAGCCGCGTAGCCCCGCCCCGGTCTCCCTAGAAACAGGCACCCGTGTCTCCATAGCAACCGCTCCATCTGATTGCCCCTCCCCGCTCCCAGAGGCCACCTAGTGCGCAGGCCCGCCTGATGTCGTCCCACGCCGTGCCGGCTCTCAGGCGCCGGAAGTGAGCTGCGCAGCGCCGGAAGCGGCGGACGCAGGAGGCCTCGTGGAGGACACAGCAGCATGGGACAGTCAGGGAGGGTAAGGCCCGGCAGCTTGGGAGGCAGGTGGCGCAGGTGGGGTCCCGGCCGAGGTCGCGGCGCTGACCCTTTGTCTCTCGTCGCCGCAGTCCCGGCACCAGAAGCGCGCCCGCGCCCAGGCGCAGCTCCGCAACCTCGAGGCCTATGCCGCGAACCCGCACTCGTTCGTGTTCACGCGAGGCTGCACGGGTCGCAACATCCGGCAGCTCAGCCTGGACGTGCGGCGGGTCATGGAGCCGCTCACTGCCAGCCGTCTGCAGGTTTGTACCCCACCCCCAGCCCGCCTCCACCCATGTTTTCTTTTTTTCTTTTTGTCATTTCCAGGTTCGTAAGAAGAACTCGCTGAAGGACTGCGTGGCAGTGGCTGGGCCCCTCGGGGTCACACACTTTCTGATCCTGAGCAAAACAGAGACCAATGTCTACTTTGTGAGTAGACGCCCTCACCCTTCATCTCCCCCTCCAGAGTCACTGATCTTTTCTTCTCCTGCAGAAGCTGATGCGCCTCCCAGGAGGCCCCACCTTGACCTTCCAGGTCAAGAAGGTGAGAGGGGTGGAGGTGGTACAAAGCCATGTGTGGTCACCCCCTCCTCTCTCCTGTCCTACAGTACTCGCTGGTGCGTGATGTGGTCTCCTCACTGCGCCGGCACCGCATGCACGAGCAGCAGTTTGCCCACCCACCCCTCCTGGTACTCAACAGCTTTGGCCCCCATGGTATGCATGTGAAGCTCATGGCCACCATGTTCCAGAACCTGTTCCCCTCCATCAACGTGCACAAGGTGGGTCTGGCCTGGCGAGGTGGCAGGTATGGTACTGGACTATGCTCTCTTCCTCCCCTTCCAGGTGAACCTGAACACCATCAAGCGCTGCCTCCTCATCGACTACAACCCCGACTCCCAGGAGCTGGACTTCCGCCACTAGTGAGTGTCCCAGCAGGATGGGAGACGAGGGGCACCCCCTTGCCGTCCACTCATGTTCCTGCAGTAGCATCAAAGTTGTTCCTGTGGGCGCGAGTCGCGGGATGAAGAAGCTGCTCCAGGAGAAGTTCCCCAACATGAGCCGCCTGCAGGACATCAGCGAGCTGCTGGCCACGTGAGGAGGGCATAGGGCGGGAGGCCACTGCGCCCCACTGAGCCCTGTTATGTCCTACACACAGGGGCGCGGGGCTGTCGGAGAGCGAGGCAGAGCCTGACGGCGACCACAACATCACAGAGCTGCCTCAGGCTGTCGCTGGCCGTGGCAACATGCGGGCCCAGCAGAGTGCAGTGCGGCTCACCGAGGTGAGGCCCAGGGCAGGGGGACCCCCGGGCTCGGTGGGCTGACGCTTCTTCCTCGTCCCCTCAGATCGGCCCGCGGATGACACTGCAGCTCATCAAGGTCCAGGAGGGCGTCGGGGAGGGCAAAGTGATGTTCCACAGTTTTGGTGAGGCCGGGGCCGCCGGGGGTGGGGGGTCACGGATCTTGGTGACCCGCGTCTCTTGGCTCAGTGAGCAAGACGGAGGAGGAGCTGCAGGCCATCCTGGAAGCCAAGGAGAAGAAGCTGCGGCTGAAGGCGCAGAGGCAGGCCCAGCAGGCCCAGAATGTGCAGCGCAAGCAGGAGCAGCGGGAGGCCCACAGGTCCAGGCAGAGCTGGGAAGGGCAGGGCCAAGGCGGCTATGTTGACCCCCACGCCCTCCTCCAGAAAGAAGAGCCTGGAGGGCATGAAGAAGGCACGGGTCGGGGGTAGTGATGAAGAGGCCTCTGGGATCCCTTCAAGGACGGCGAGCCTGGAGTTGGGTGAGGACGATGATGAACAGGAAGATGATGACATCGAGTATTTCTGCCAGGCGGTGGGCGAGGCGCCCAGTGAGGGTATGGAGTGGGGTCTGCAGCAGGGCACCCAGTCTGGGGGCCCTGACACTGTCTCTCCCCACAGACCTGTTCCCCGAGGCCAAGCAGAAACGGCTTGCCAAGTCTCCAGGGCGGAAGCGGAAGCGGTGGGAAATGGATCGAGGCAGGGGTCGCCTTTGTGACCAGAAGTTTCCCAAGACCAAGGACAAGTCCCAGGGAGCCCAGGCCAGGCGGGGGCCCAGAGGGGCTTCCCGGGATGGTGGGCGAGGCCGGGGCCGGGGCCGCCCAGGGAAGAGAGTGGCCTGAGCCCAAGCCGCACCGGAGCAGCGGCTGGATTGAACGCCCCAGATTGGGGCCCGAGATGTGGCCCTCGGTTTCCTTTCATAAAGGAGTTGTGTCCCCAGCCCTTCCACTCCAGTAAAGAACTGAATTGGCCAGGGGTCCACGTCAGCGTTTGGGATGGGGGATTCTGGAGCCATACAAAGCAACCCAGAGAGTCCTGGGCCGGCCACACCCGAGAGTCCCTCCCACCTGGTTTCTTCCTGGAAGCTGGGTCTCTCCCCTACCCTGCACGGGGTTGGTTTCATTGGTGGCAGCAGCAGCCATGAGTGGCCCCTCCCCCCAGTCCCACCAAAGAGCCGTGCAAGCAGACAGGTCACACTTTCAGCAGATGAGCTTGAACCTCAGGAGGGTTGTGGCACAATGAGGAAGGAAACGTGGGTGGAAAGGCACGCTGGCCTGCTCTGCTGGCTGGGCCAGTAACTGGGGATGGGGCTGGGGCAGGGCCCACTAAGCCACTGGTGACTGGGGGAGGGGCTGGGGAACTGGGTAGCAGACACAGGCTGAGGATCGGCACGGGAGCATGGCAGCCAACGTCTCGGGTAAGGAGAAGGCATGTTGGCTGTCTCTGGGGGTCTGCAGATTGTCAGGAGGTGGGGGTAGTGGGTATTGGTAAAACACCTAGGTCTGGGGCTGGGCACGGTGGCTCACGCCTGTAATCCCAGCACTTTGGGAGGTCGAGGGGGGTGGAACACGAGGTCAGGGGTTCGAGACCACCCTGACCAACAAGGAGAAACCCCGTCTCTACTAAAAATAAAAAAATTAGCTGGGCCTGGTGGCACATGCCTGTAATCCCAGCTACTCGGGAGGCTGAGACAAGAGAATCACTTAAACCCG